GGGTGTGGAGCTGGATTTGGGACCCGGGAGAGTGAGGAGAAGCAGCAGCAGGATCCCGCCCACAGAAAGTGTGGCAGGGCTTCTTCTAAGTGATTTGGGGAGTGAGACTGAAGCTGTGGGCTTTTTCCCTGTTGGTAATGGAGACCTGTTGAAAGCTTATGAGCAGGGGAGTGAGCTGCCCTAGACAGGTAAGTGGTTTGGAATTAGTCTTTGTCACGTGGGGAAGGAGATGGGACAGGGTAGGTTGGGAGACAGGTGCCTTGGGGAAGACTGGGGGGCCTGAATGCTTTGGGGTTACCAAGCACAATGTGTAGGAGTGAGGGGCCAGAGAGAGGCCCAGGGCTTCCAGCTTCTCCTGGGTGCGTCCCCAGGCAGAATCCACGTCTCAGGCCTTGCCCCAGCTGACTGCCATCCTGGCTGTTCTTACCCAGGATGGTGCCTGTTGGCCGGGAACCCTCCCTCATGCCTAAGAGGGATTTCTGGATGCTGGGGGGATGTCAGGCTTTACCGGAAGCAGGTCCCTCTCACTAGCGTGGCCAAGCCTGGGTTTGCCCAAGCCCACCTCCCTTGAGCCTGCAGACTGGGCAGGATGTGACCTGGATTTGGAGTGTTGGGGGAAGGAAACTGCCTCCCGCCACTGTAGCAAGGTTTGGGGTTCTGTTCTGACCCTTGGCACAAGGAAGGAGAAAGCAAAAGACAGCCCTGGCTCCAGACCGTGGCGATGGCTCTGCCTTCATCACGCCCCGTTCACCCCTCTGCGGCTCCTAGGCTGAGCTTTGCCCACCCCGACTCCGCGCCCAGACGCCTCCGACAGGGTTCGCAGGCGCCAGGGTTGCCACGCACTCTTTATTGGGCGGGGTCCGGGCCAAGCGTTTAAAGCTGCGGGCGAGGGCAGCGGCACCGTTTGCGCGGCTGCTCCTCGGCGGGGCCGGCTTCGCGGGGAGCCTTCCCCGGGGACCGGAAGCGCGAGAGCAGCCGCGGCCAGCTCAGAGCTGCCCTGGCCCCGCCCTCTTCCGGCCGCCGCGCCTCTTGCCGCCGCAGCAGCAGCAGTACCGGCATCCTCGGCTCGCGCTCGCTACCTTCGCCCGCTCCGCGCAATCTGGGTGCCGCCGGGGAGCCCAGCCCAGCGCCGGACGCGTAGTCAATCCGTTGCCCAGCGTTGGCCAGCGGCTGCCGCTTGTCCAGGGGGAGAATCAGCACGATCCTGGTCTGGGGGTGGAACAGGGGCGTGAGGCGGGAGAGCGCGCTAGGGCCGAGCCCACGACCCGGGGCCGCTCCGCGCTTCTCCTGGGACCCTCGTCCACCCGGGTCCTGTCGTCCACCCGGGTCCTGTCATCCTCTCGTGCACAGGGCTGGAGGGGACCCCTGTCCAATTCAGGCCGCGGGGAAGCCCGCCCTTCCCTGCGTGGCGCCCCGGACTCCGCCTCCTTTCTGGAAACCCTCATCCATCCCAGGCTGACTTCCTGAGACCAGCTCCGTCTAAGTTTATGAGATCCCTTCCAGGCCCTATGTCAGGGGCTTTCAGCACCTCCCACCCCCGCCTGGTCCAGGGCTTCTGCTCATTTGAGAGGGAGACAGGGAAGTTCTGAGCCTAGGAGCTGAAGAGAGGACACTAGGGAATTCCCCCTGCCTCTAGCTCCAGTAGTACCAACTAGAACTGATTCTCCGTGTTGGGATCTCCACCCGTTCGTCCAGGGTTGGGAGAGAATCCCACTCATGCTCACCCCCCGGGGCTCTCAAGTCTCATCCACTTTCTGGTTCTGGAATCTCTGCCCTCCCTTCTGGGCTTTTTTTGTTTAAGACTGAGTCAAACAGGGTCTTGCTGTGTCCTACAGGCTGGAGCAGTGGTGCTGTCAACGGCTCACTGCATCCCTGACCTCCTGGGCTCACGTAGTCCACCTCAGTCTTCTGAGTAGCTGGGACTGCGGGCATTCACCACCACAACCAGCTAAGTTTTAATTTTTGTAGAGATGGGGCCTCCCTATGTTGCCCAGGCCAATCTCAAACTCCTGGGCTGAAGTTATCCACCCACCTTGGCCTACCAACGTGTTGGGATTACAGGCGTGAGCCACCTTGAAAGGACCCCCATCCACACCCATATGGGCTCCTGGGATCCTCATCCTTGGGAGAGATTTTCGAATTCCTCCCTCACCCCCTAGGACTTCTGCATACAAGGCCTAGACTCCCAGCATCCCTTCCCACCCACTTGTCCAGCTTTCTCTGCCCCCCAGCTGCCTCCCCAGCCCTGCTCCCCATCCCCCGCCCTCACAGCCGGCTTCTTCCGAGTGAGGTGGTTGAGGAACGATTTCCACCAGGCCTTGTCCATGTCAGCCGGCCTCTCCTTGCGGGCCTGCTTGGGTGCTTTGGTCCTTTTGTGGGAACTATAGTTTCCCATGGCAGGGCTGGTCACCACTGGGGACGATGGCCCACACTCCGTCTGCTCTGCCCCCTGGGCCCTGGCAACATTGTGACCTCACGGGCTGACCTCACCAATTGCAGGCTCTGAGCACCGCCTTCCAGGGCCCACAGGTGAATCTGGGCTCCACTCAGTCACTTCTAGCGGAGATGCTGACCGTCCCTCCTTGGCCCACAGGAGTACGAGAGGGCCTCCAAAGTGGACCAGTTTGTGACGCGCTTCCTGCTGCGGGAGACGGTGAGCCAGCTGCAAGCCCTTCAGAGCTCGCTGGAGGGGGCGTCAGATACCCTGGAGGCCCAGGCCCATGGCTGGCGGTATGTAAGGGTGCTGTCAACCTGTGGGGCTACCACCCAGGCTTATCCCGTCCTGGGGCCCCAGTCCTCGGCCCTGTGAGCCTCACTTCCTCTAGGTCAGATGCAGAGAGCGTGGAGGCGCAGAGCAGGCTCTGCGGCAGCCGGCGGGCAGGACGCCGAGCCCTGAGGAGTGTCAGCCGGTCATCCACCTGGTCCCCCGGCTCTTCTGACACAGGTGCGCCTGGGGTGGGGTGGGAGGCCTGGCCGCCTGCCTGACCCTGCACGGGCCCCACACACAGGGCGCAGCTCAGAGGCCGAGATGCAGTGGCGGCTCCAGGTGAACCGCCTCCAGGAGCTCATCGACCAGCTCGAGTGCAAGGTGAGGGCCGTGGGGCCAGGGCCCCACAAGGGGGAGGCCCGGCCCACACTCTGTGCCCTCACAGGCCCCCCGGCTGGAACCCCTGCGTGAAGAGGACCTGGCCAAGGGGCCTGACTTGGTGAGCCCAGGAGAGGGGCAAGCGGCTGGATGCGCACCAGCTGACCGGCTGCCTCTCCCACCAGCACATCCTCATGGCCCAGAGGCAGGTCCAGGTGGCAGAGGAAGGCCTGCAGGACTTCCACCGAGCCCTGCGCTGCTATGTGGACTTCACAGGGGCCCAGAGCCATTGTCTGCAGTGAGTCCCCAGCTGGCAGGTGGGATGGCCAGGGCCTGGCCTGCCCATCTCTTTGGCCCTACAGTGTGTCCGCCCAGAAGATGCTGGACGGTGCCTCCTTCACCCTGTATGAGTTCTGGCAGGATGAGGCCTCCTGGAGAAGGTATGAGTGCCAGTCTGGCCGCTAACACCATGGAGCGAGGTCACTGTAGCCTGGGTCTCTGCAGGCACCAGCAGTCGCCTGGCAGCAAGGCCTTCCAGCGCATCCTCATCGACCACCTGCGGGCCCCGGACACCCTCACCACTGTGTTCTTCCCAGGTATGCGGTGGACCCCCACTCACTGTGGCCCTAGGGCTCCTGACCCCCTGCCTCTGACCCCCAGCCTCCTGGTGGATAATGAATAACAACTGAGCCAGACCTGCACACGCCGAGGGCCCCGGGACCCTGCCTGCCTCCCTCTGGAGCCTTCTGGACTGGCCAGCCCAGCGCAAAGACCAGGACTTGTCTCCTCCTGGACTTGGGCCTGGTGGAAGGGCTCTCAGCCCAGGGATCAGGGACTGGGCTGCTTGCTTTCTATTTATTATTGATTTATTTATCCCTGTATTTTATTGTTTGTCACTTCAGCCTCCAAGCTACTTTGGCTTCTGCCTGGCTCAGGAGACCTGGATTCTGGTCCCTGCTGTCCCTGCCTGGCTGAGCGACCCAGGGCAGGTCCCGTCCCTGTCTGGGTGGGCCTCAGGCCATCTGGCCGCCTAGCGAGGGTCCTGCTTTCTTCCTGCTGTCTTGGGACCAGGCTTCTGCTCCTCCTCAGCCAGCGGCAGAAGCAGGGCTGATGCTCAGGGACCCCCCAACCCTCAAACCTTGCCTCCGAGGCTGGGCCTGAGCTGGGTGCCCCGTCGCCCTCCCAGGCCACTAGGCTCTGACTCTTCCAGCACCCATGGATGTGCCAGAGGCCTCTGGGTTGGTTTGCATGTCATTTGCATATCGTTTGCATGCCCTCATCCCACCCATTCTCAGGGCAGTATGGGAAGCCCCAAGGTGACCTGGCCAAGTAGCAATAATTTGGGTCCAGGGTCACCTATTGCCCCCAGAGGCCTCTGAACCCCAGGCTGGGACCCCAGCACAGAGGCAATAAAGGCAGTGGTCCCTTCCAGTGTTGCCTCCTGTCTCGCAGGTCTGGGCTGT